CAGTAACTACTTCAAGAAAAAGCACTTAACCGTGCTTAGAGAAAGACGCCAACAGCATTCCTCTTCCACTTACAACAACATTCAGCTACCCGCCCGCACCCCGCCAAATACTTTGCTTTCTCCCACTTTTACAACCCTCCCAGCCCCCAGAGCCCCAAGGGGAAAGCTTGTACCCATCCTACTGAAAGATGAGACTAGAAACTTGGACACTTTACAGCCCCTGCTCTCCCGCCACAACTGAGCCACTACCCTGGTTTTAGGAGTGAGACTTGTTTTGTTTAGGAAATAACCTTTAACTTCCTTAAGACCGACAGCTCCCCCATCCCCCACGCCTTTTTTGCCTTTCAAAAGCTCAACTTTTGAGAGAAAAAGCACGAGTTCAGGCCCAACAAAGAGTAACCCCTACGTTCTTGTTGCCAGCAACTACTTCAAGCAAGGGCACTTAACCGTACTTTAAGAAGACGTAAAAAGCATCCCTCTCCTGCTTACAAAACCCGAGCAGGAGGACTGGCGGCTGGGCAACGCCCGGGACCGGTCAAAAAGGAGAGGCCGGGGAGCGCCCGCCACGCAACGCGGTCACAGGTACAGAGAGGTTTTTCCAGACCCCCACCAAAGCCCGCCAGTACTTTCAGCGTCTTTAAGACCCCCCCGCAAATAAACTTCCTACAGCCCAGCTTCTCCTACAAGCTAGCAACAGAAAGGCACCCACCCCCCGACTCCCAGAAGCATTCTGACGCGGCTGCTTGTCTGCGCCGCCTTTTCAAGGGCCCGCGGGGCGTGCTATACGTCACTTCCGGGGCGGGGCGAGCAAGGCGGAGGCGGGGCCGGGGCCGGCGGGGGAGGGGAGCGCCAGGTCCGCGCAGGCTCGCCGGGACCGCAGCCGCCGAGCCGAGCGCTTGACTATATATGGTCAAAGCTGGGGGCGAGCCGCGCGCGGGACCGCGCTTCCGGGTTCGGGGCGTCCGCAACCACAGCGCGCAGGGCAGGCGCGAGCTGGCCTCTGAGCCCCGGCCTCGGACCGCCCACTCCACTCCCGGCACGCCCGGTGCCGCCTTCCGGCTCCAGTCCCCGGGCTCGGCCTCGGCGAGGTGTAATTCGCAGCGCGGGCCGGCCCCGGAGGCTCTCGGCGAGCGCGGCGCGGTAACAAGTGGGCGAGGATGCCGTACGAGATCAGTAAGTGCCGCGGCGCGGGGCCCCCGAGCGGCTGACATGCCCCGCCGCATTTGTGTCTCCGCAGAGAAGGTGTTCGCCAGCCTCCCGCAGGTGGAGAGGGGCGTCTCCAAGATCATCGGCGGCGACCCTAAGGGCAACAATTTTCTGTACACCAATGGAAAGTGCGTCATCCTAAGGAACATCGACGTGAGTACCCCCTACCCCGGGCGCGGTTCTGCCCTTCTGTTCATTCCGGGGTCTCCTCCTGCAGAACCCAGCCCTTGCTGACATCTACACAGAGCACGCCCATCAGGTGGTGGTGGCCAAGTATGCGCCCAGCGGATTCTACATTGCCTCCGGAGGTACTGTATGGGGGCAAGGCTCGTGGACACCTTCCCCCCCTCCCCCGCCCGCTGTGCCCCACAGATGTGTCTGGGAAGCTGAGGATCTGGGATACCACGCAGAAGGAGCACCTGTTGAAGTATGAGTACCAGCCTTTCGCTGGGAAGATCAAAGACATTGCTTGGACTGAAGACAGTAAGAGGATCGCCGTGGTCGGGGAAGGAAGGGAGAAGTGAGTCACTCCTCTCAGCCCCTCCCTGCCCTTTTTTGTCTTCCACCTGTGTCATTGGGTCAAGGTTTGGAGCAGTCTTCCTCTGGGATAGTGGCTCTTCTGTGGGCGAGATTACAGGACACAACAAAGTCATCAACAGCGTGGACATCAAGCAGAGCCGGCCATACCGGCTGGCCACGGGAAGCGATGATAACTGCGCGGCATTCTTTGAGGGACCCCCATTCAAGTTCAAGTTCACAATTGGCGTAAGTGAACTTACTTTTTGGGTGAAATTTGTCCCTCATCAGGCAGGTAATTGTTTTCCTGCAGGACCACAGCCGCTTTGTCAACTGTGTGCGATTCTCTCCTGATGGGAACAGATTTGCCACAGCCAGTGCTGACGGCCAGGTAAGAACTGGGATGGGTTTTGGGGTGGGGAAGAACTTAGACATCGCCCTCCCCACATCTGCAGACTCGTCGTCAGAGCCCAGTAAATGCATGTCTGCTTTTAAACCACACTGGGAGCTTAGTCTGTGAGCCCCGGTTTTCTACAGCCACAGTCCATGGAGAAACTGCTTACTCCAGAGGGTGTTCACACACACATGACCCACATGTTTTTATTTCTTGGAAGATATACATCTATGACGGGAAGACTGGGGAGAAGGTGTGCGCGCTGGGCGGAAGCAAGGCCCACGACGGTGGGATTTACGCAGTGAGTATGAGCGTGTTTCCCGGCCTAGTGGTTGGCACATGACACACTGCTTTTTTCTGAATAGATTAGTTGGAGTCCCGACAGCACCCATTTGCTTTCTGCTTCTGGGGACAAAACTTCCAAGATTTGGGACGTCAGCGTGAACTCCGTGGTCAGCACATTTCCCATGGGCTCCACGGTTCTGGACCAGCAGCTGGGCTGCCTATGGCAGAAGGACCACCTGCTCAGTGTCTCCCTGTCCGGGTACATCAACTATCTGGACAGAAACAACCCCAGCAAGCCCCTGCACGTCATCAAGGTAAGGCCTGCCCTGGGGAAGGCTCTGCCCGCCAGCTTACCCGCCCAGTGTGTCTCCTTCACAGGGTCACAGTAAATCGATCCAGTGTCTGACGGTGCATAAAAACGGCGGCAAGTCCTACATTTACTCTGGGAGCCACGACGGACACATTAATATCCTTTGACTCAAAGAGCTGGCTCCGGAGGGGAGCCGGGCTTTTCCTTAACCCCACCCTACATTACTGGGATTCAGAGACGGGGGAGAACGACTCCTTCGCTGGGAAAGGCCACACGAACCAGGTGTCCAGGATGACCGTGGATGAGTCGGGGCAGCTCATCAGCTGCAGCATGGACGACACCGTGCGGTACACCAGCCTCATGCTGCGGGACTACAGGTGAGAGCACTCGGGTCTGCGGGGGTTCCGGATCGAAGTAATGTGCTTCCTTTCTCTCTAACAGCGGACAAGGAGTTGTGAAACTGGACGTTCAGCCAAAGTGCGTAGCCGTCGGCCCCGGGGGATACGCCGTGGTCGTGTGCATTGGACAGGTAGGGACCTGGCTTAGTGTTTGGGTGGGAGCACCGCCTGACCAGCTGCCTGTGTGTGCCACAGATTGTCCTGCTGAAGGATCAGAGGAAGTGCTTCAGCATCGACAACCCCGGCTACGAGCCCGAAGTTGTGGCAGTGCACCCCGGCGGGGACACGGTGGCAATTGGGGGTGTGGTAAGTCGCTTTCCTCTCCCCCGTGCTCTCTGGGTGGCTCACTTCCTCTCTGTCCCTGCCGTAGGACGGCAACGTCCGCCTGTATTCCATCCTGGGCACCACGCTGAAGGATGAGGGCAAGCTCCTAGAGGCCAAGGGCCCCGTGACCGACGTGGCCTACTCCCACGACGGCGCCTTCCTCGCGGTGTGCGACGCCAGCAAGGTGGTCACAGTGTTCAGCGTTGCTGACGGCTACTCGGTGAGTGGCGGCGGGCTCCTCCTCTGTCCCCGTGCCACCTCTCTTGTTTTCAACCTGCAACTAGGAGAACAATGTTTTTTATGGACACCATGCAAAAATCGTCTGCCTGGCCTGGTCCCCAGACAATGAACACTTTGCCTCCGGTGGCATGGACATGATGGTGTATGTTTGGACCCTGAGTGACCCGGAAACCAGAGTCAAGATCCAAGGTGACTTCCGCCCCCAGGCCTTGGCAGGGACCGCTTTTCGTTAAATTGCACCCTTTCTTCCCAGATGCACACCGGCTGCACCATGTCAGCAGCCTGGCCTGGCTGGACGAGCACACGCTGGTCACGACCTCCCATGATGCCTCTGTCAAGGAGTGGACAATCACCTACTGAGGAGCCCCACCCCCGCCTCTGGATGGACCGAATCAGGGACTAGAGTTTAACTGCAGCGGAACATGTCATTTCTCTATTTCTGTGACGCGCCCCCATGCCCCCACCCCACCACAAGAGGCAGGAGGGCCCAGTCATGACCCTCGTCTCTGCAGGGTGTCTGTACACGTTCTTCTGAAAGCTTTAGACAGTAACAGTTTGCACATGAAAAATAAAGCGAGCACCTAAACAATGTGTGGAGCATAACTAAAACCCACAGCCCAACCAAACCTTGAGAATGCGAAACATTCCAGAGGCAGTAGCCTCCAAAGCACACAGAGCCCCTGGCCCCGCCGCGGCTCTCACTATCTGTCAGGGGAGGTTGTACAGGTGAATGAGCCGGGGGGCTCATGTTCCTGCCTGCAGAACATTTCTGTACTAGTGAGAAGAGGGAATATGCATTGCAGTTCAGCAAAGCCGGAATTCTGTGTTGAACAGATGTCTGTCTCCCTAGTGTGTGACTCACACCTTGTGGCTGCCTTCAGAGCGCCACCTCCAGATCAGATGGGGACACACAACCCCTGGATATGTTTCATTGTCAGATTTTGTGCTTGATTTTAAGAATGGAATTGTGGGTATCTTTCCTTTTTTTTTAATGTATCTTAACTGTTGCCTGTCAGTGTTTACAAACTAGTGCGTTGACGGCACCGTGTCCAAGTTTTTAGAACCCTTGTTAGCCAGACCGAGGTGTCCTGGTCACCGTTTCACCATCATGCTTTGATGTTCCCCTGTCTTTCCCTCTTCTGCTCTCAAGAGCAAAGGTTAATTTAAGGACAAAGATGAAGTCACTGTAAACTAATCTGTCATTGTTTTTACCTTCCTTTTCTTTTTCAGTGCAGAAATTAAAAGTAAGTATAAAGCACCGTGATTGGGAGTGTTTTTGCGTGTGTCGGAATCACTGGTAAATGTTGGCTGAGAACAATCCCTCCCCTTGCACTTGTGAAAACACTTTGAGCGCTTTAAGAGATTAGCCTGAGAAATAATTAAATATCTTTTCTCTTCACTGTGGGTCACTGACTTTGTGTGATGGGGGTG